GCTATTCTGACCTTTGTGCACTTCTGGACATCCAAAGGAGTTGCCATCCCAGGGGGCAACCCCCTTGAGATGGTGGATCTACATGGCTCCTCAATTGACCTGGCTCCTTAGAAGTTCCCCTCTGGGCCCCAGCCTCAGCCCTCAGGGGTGATTACTCTACAGTCCCCTTAGGGTGGCCTTCCCTCTTCCCCTGTTTCACTTTTCCCTGTCCCCCATTCTGTTCCCCTGGGTCACTTCCCAGGACTCACATGCATGCAAGTCCCTGTCTCAAGTCCTTGCATTTTGGGGAAACCTAGATGAAAACGCCTTGTTTACTAGTGTGGGGCTCGTCTTTTCCTTATACAAATAAGGGAGTATGAATGTTAATTTTGTAATATACTAAGCTACTTTGGATGTTTTAAAAAATACTCAGAACAAACTGACTTTTTACCAGGTTTTCACTACTATTTGTAAGACGCGGTTTTTGTTGTTGTTGTTGTTAGAATTAATGTTTTATTGTCACCCAGATGGCAATTAGGTTTATAATCTTCATACTTTATGTTTTTTGTAAATTAAAAAAAAATAAGTTTTAAATAGTCAATGGCTGGTTATATTTTCAGAAAACATGATTAGACTAATTCATTATGGTGGCTTCAAGCTTTTCCTTATTGGCCCCAGAAAATTCACCCACCTTTTGTCCCTTCTTAAAAAACTGGAATGTTGGCATGCATTTGACTTCATACTCTAAAGCAACATCCTGACAGTCATCCACATCTACTTCAAGGAATACCATGTTGGAATACTTTTCAGAGAGGGAATGAAAGAAAGACTTGATCATTTTGCAAGGCCCACACCATGTGGCTGAGAAGTCAACTACAAGTTTATTGCCTGCGGTGTCCAAGGCTTCCTGAAAAGCAACCTTGCTCTTGATCGTTTTACCATTCTTGGCTGCTGGGGTCTGATGAGCAACTGTAACGACCGATGGAAACGGATCCAAAGCACTGGACTGAGCTTGGACAAGACAAGGTTTTTTTTTTTTTTTAAAAATAATAATAATTATTATTTTTAATGGATACAGAGTCTTGCTATGTTGCTCAGGTTTGTCTCAAACCCCTGGCCTCAAGTGATCCTCCTGTCTAGGCCTCCCAAAATGCTGAGGTTACAGTTATGAGCCACGGGCACATGGCCAGATTAAAAAAGTAGACTCAAAAAAAAAAATTTGTATCGCATCACCTAGACTTTTCTATAATTTTCATTTCTGATTCTTTGGGATGGAACTCATAATCTCTCAGGGTGGCACTACTTGCTTTTGAATCTATAGTGCCTATTTTGTTCTGTAATGGGTTTAATTTACCCATTTCAAGTCAATTGCATTTTTATATTCTAGGATCTAGATCCAGAGTGAATGGGGGAAATTATGGTTTTGATACATGAACTATGAACTTAGGACAAAGCTTAAAACTCTTTTGAAAAAAAATAATCAAAGTTTTGGGCTTATATTGTCTGCATAAATTGGAAAAATGGGGTAATAAGAAACAACTTTAATTAGCTAACATTGAACAGTTTTAAGGATGGGGATTAATGTAGTATTTCCCTAAGAGTGTTTATTTTATTTTATTTTGAATTTTTTATTTTTGTGGGTACATAGTAGGTATATATATTTATGGGTTACATTAGGTATTTTGATGCAGGCATGCAATGTGTAATAATCACATCAGGGTAAATGGGGTGTCCATCACCTCAAGCATTTATCCTTTGTGTTTCCAACAATCTAATTGTACTCTTTTAGTTATTTTTAAATGTACCCCAAGAGTTTTTAAGAGAATTGTTCAAATGATCACTGCACTTCGTGTAAGCCATTCTCAGAGGCAGTTTCTGAGAATGTCATGGAAACTACGTAAACCAAGCTGATTCATTTTTAGATTCTCCTCACGTTTGTCACCTTTGCTCTCATTCTTTGAGGTGTTTGGTTTGACTTACGTGGGTAGGCAGTCTAAGACTAGTACTTTGGCCTGATAATTTGATTGTTTGTCACATGCCTCTTTGTTTTCAAAGCCTTTTCCAATCCTTAGTCAACCTCTTAACCACTGGGAATGTTGGATTGTCTGAAGTTGAAGCACAGTTTTCTCTCTGAGCCCTCTAAAGAAGTCTTTTAGTTGTTGATAATCAAATTTGCTCCTTCAGAAACTAAAATTCCAAGGTATTTTATGAACTTAAGGCAGATAAGATGAGGTCTCAGGTATCAAAATCACTAATAATTAATTTGCTGCCACTAGCTGCTGCTCCAAAGCTGACATTTAAGCTATGTGAAGAGGACCAAGTCTAAACTGGATTTTATAACCCAGTCAAAGCTGGGGGTGATGAAGACTCTCATTGACTTTATGTAATGGAGATTTATATAGGGATATTGGAGAGTTGGGGATACTGCTGAATATTTCTAAATCTCCTCTTTCTTGAAAAACTTATGCTTTTATTCCTCAGTGGCTTTTCCTATTTCCTGTTCATTAAGTCAACAAATATTGAGCCCCAGCTAACACCATGCATGAGTGACAATGTCAAAACCATATCCTTCTACTCCCCCACCAAACCAAATCAGAACCAAAATTTGTCTTTGGAAAATGGATCTCTTTGTCACTAAGGTTCAAAATTTTGGAATAAGGTTTGAATTCAGGGGCGAGTTATCAGGATGTGTTTTGTCGTTCCAACCTCCTGTCTCAAGTCATTCATGACTGTGCAGCATCAACCAGTCAGATATTTGAGGACCTTCTGTGTTACTTGTCCTGTGCTCCATGTTGTTGGAAAGCCTACAAAGTAGCTGGGGAGAAAAGGCTAAGACTCAGATAATGCTCAACCTCCATGACTGGGAGGATCTTGTCAGGCTCTTTTAACTAGTATTCAGCCCAACACATTTTCTTAGTAAACATGAGGAACTTGGCTTAGCATTCAGAAATAATAAGGCCCATTTTATTTCCCTTCTCTTTACCTTTTATAATGTAATTCGAGGACCCTTGAAAGGTAACCTCCAGCTTTTTTTCTTCCCAGGCTATCTTTCGAAATTTATTTTTTTAGTTTAAGGCGAGGATAAAAAGGGCACACCAAAGGGAATTGGGAAGTTTTATTAGAATCTGGATGGAATGTCTTCAGGCTCACTGACAGATTAATTTGTGCCCTATTTCCGCTACAAAACATTCTGACTGCCTGCACCATTCCACATGCTTTTGACTGGTAGACTAGTACAGATGCTCCTCAGCTTGCAGTGGGGTTATGTCCTGATAACCACATTATATTGAAAATATCTAAGTTTAAAACGCATTTAATACACCTCGCCTACTGAACATCAGAGCTTAGCCTAGCCTACCTTAAATATGCTTAGAACACTTACATTAGCCTGCGGTTGTGCAAAATCATCTAACACAAGCCTGTTTTATAATAAAGTGTTGACTATCTCAGGTAATTTACCAAATACTGTATGGAAAGTGAAAAATAGAATGGTTGTATAGGCATTTGAAGTGTGGTTTTTACTGAATGCGTATCACTTTTGTACCATTGGAAAGTCAAAATCGTAAGTTGAACCATTGTAACTGGGGACTGTCCGTGTTCTGTTTTAGAGCTGCACATGCATTTCTGCACCTGCCAACAGAATTTTATGCTTACTGGGTCAGTAGTTTGTTTTCAAACCTACTTACACTAGTTGTAATCATCATCATCGCCTAATTTAATGTTTTGTGAATCTATGAAATATAAGTGCAAAAATTGAATTGCTTCTAAATGAGATGCTTTGGAAAGTTTTAGTAAAGGTAAAAAATTTTGCTGAAATAAAACTGCCGTTAATTAAATATACATAAGATAATTGCAAAAAGTTGGAGCAAAAATTGTAAGAATCTAAAAAGAGCCTGTATTCAGATTGCATTGAAAACACTTTTAAGTTCTGTCTCCACATTAAATAAACAAACTGGAAATTATAGATGATGCCTGTGGGTTTGTGCTGGAAAGACACCCTTATTGATATTCCTCTGACCTATTATGATGAAAAAGCCTTGGCCTTTTGTCAAAAAATTGTGAATGAATGTATGTTTAGATGTTTTAAGGTGAATTTAAATGTTTTGGCTATAACTAGCGTTTTAAAAATCTCAATCTTTAAATGCCTTTTAAGATAAAATGTCCAGTTCCTGCTTCTAATAGTCTTAGCTTAAGGGACTTGTACTTAACAAAACATTTCCATATTCTAACACACGTACCCCCTGGTTTAGGATCATTGTGTGTATGGAATTATCCCCACATGGGGAAACGGGAAAAAAGGCTGAGAATTACTGGTTTGTCCTGGGTTGAGGTACACATGTCTCACTTGGCATTACCTATATTTAATTCCTTTCACACCCTGACGTAACTGGTTATCAGTTTTTTTGTGTTTGTTTTTTTCCTGATACTAGCTTTAGAGATAAAAGGACATTGGAAATACTGCCTGTTTAATCAGTTTCTCTTATGTTAGTCCAGAATAAGGGGAAATATGATTTGGGAAGCAAAATAAGCTCATTTGGAAAGGCAAAGTTATTTTAGTGATCTTTTAATGTATTTCTTTAAGGTATACACACAGTCACACACACACAAACACACACTCACATACCCCACATGGGATAATGGATAACTTAAAGATGTACTCAATCTGTCCGGGAAGGAGAAATTCTCTCATTATATGTAGATAAAAGCTGGGACCACTTAGTTCCTGGATTTTTGCATTCATTCAAGTGACTTGGCTTTTTGGCCCAAGTGGTGCATTCCAGCTATCCTTTGCTACTCTTACATTAGCAATTCGATTTAATTTTTAATCCCAACCATGGAAAAATTATGTGTTAAAAAAGCAAGTAGAAAGTTGTTTTTCTATTCCAATAAAGAGAGTGGGAGGAGAAAACTTAACAAATTTGAAGTTGAAATGTGTGATTTCTTAAACTAGAGTCATTTCAGAGTTTTTTTGGTCTTTAAATATACTTTTGGAATGTTTTCACTTGCACATTGGCTTTGCCACTAAACCCGTTGCACACACTGCAGTGGTTTCCTAATTGAAATTGTGCAATTCCACGTATTTTTCCTGTGATTACATTTCAGTGGGTAAAAGTTGATCTTCACAACAACTTTGTGAGGTGGGTTGGTTGGATATTATTCTTCACCCAACACCTTCACCTCCTTTTTGATTGATCAGGACTCAGACTTGCCCAAGGTAAACAGTGATGATCTTAAGGCCAAGTCTTCCGACTGTTGTTTACACCTTCTTCTACCATGTAGAGATACCACCCTAGGCTGCAGAACACTGTTGTCAGTTTGGAACTTCCATGATGATGGAAAATGTTCCACTATTGCATAGTTGCCATCACAGTCGTCAAATATGGCTTTTAAACACTTGAAATGTGGCTGGGATAGCTGTACAACTAAAATTTTTATTTTGTTTAATTTTAATTAATTTACACTTAAACAGCCACATGTGGCAAGTGGCTACCATACTGTATAGTGCAGCTTAGGAATGTAGTCTAGAAGTATTTATAGTCTGATCTTTCTCTTTTTTCCAAGAAAAACTTTATTTATTTATTTATTTTTTATTATACTTTAAGTTCTAGGGTACATGTGCACAGCATGCAGGTTTGTTACATATGTATACATGTGCCATGTTGGTGTGCTGCACCCATTAACTTGTCATTTACATTAGGTATATCTCCTAATGCTATCCCTCTCCCCTCCCCCTACCCCACAACAGGCCCCAGTGTGTGATGTTCCCCTTCCTGTGTCCAAGTGTTCTCATTGTTCAATTCCTACCTATGAGTGAGAACATGTGGTGTTTGGTTTTTTGTCCTTGTGATAGTTTGCTGAGAATGATGGTTTCCAGCTTCATCCATGTCCCTACAAAGGACATGAACTCATCCTTTTTTATGGCTGCATAGTATTCCATGGTGTATATGTGCCACATTAAGAAAAACTTTTTTTAATTAACAAAAATTCCAAACATACACAAGAGTAGAGAAAATAGTATAATGAACCCTTCCGTCCCATCACCTAGCCCAGTCATCAATTCTTGGCCAATCATTTTTTTTTTTTTTTTTTTGCATCTCCCCCTCCCATTTAAATTCATAGCCAATCTTGTATTGTCTATTTACCATTCTCTTTAGCCTCCTCGCTCCCTTCTCTAACCTCTTCCCTCACCTCTCCCCAAATTATTTTGAAGCAAATAACAGGCACTGTCTGATCTCATTTTTGTTTTAAGAGCCAAGCTGTGACCTGGGGAAGGAGGGGCAGTGAAAGGGATCAAGGAGAGATACTCGAGGATCTTCAAACGTATCTGTGATTTAAAAAGAAAGGATGAAGTATATGGATGGTAAAAGTTATGGTTTAACAAAGATAGGTCATGAGTATTCAGATACGTGATACTCTGTATGCTTGAGCTATTTCATCACCATCATCATCATCAAAAAGCCAAGTTGGAACTCACGTGGAAGTTACTGTGCCAGGCCTCGCTTACCTGTGCTTATCTTGAACTTTGGGTTTATGCATAATTTAAAACACTTAAACATTATTTCTGTGCAATATTTATCATTGAGCTTTATTGAATACCAGCAGTGCTGTAGAGTCATGGGACCTTTAAAAGGTCAAAAGAAAGCTGAGGATCATTTTAGTCTAGTCTCCTCAGAAAGCTTAGCTCCTGAGAGAAGTAGCTTGATTTGAGCTCATATCAAGTGGCCCAGTGCTTCCTGTCATTTACCACACTTGCCAGAACGACTGATTCACTGAGTTAAAACTTGGCATTGCTAAGTCATTCTTACCTAGCTTTTAAAATGACAGATTCTTATGACCTCTTTGAGAGCAGAGATATGCCTAAGTCTGCTTGCTTGGCATTGTAGATACTCTTGTTAGAGAGAAATGTTTTCATCATTAATAGTATAAAAGAGTCATTTATCAGGCCACACATGGTGGCTCACACCTGTAATGCCAGCACTTTGGGAGGCCAAGGCAGGCGGATCACCTGAGGTCAGGAGTTCGAGACCAGCCTGGCCAACATGGTGAAACCCCATCTCTACTAAAAATACAAAAATTAGCCAGGCGTGGTGGCGTGCACCTGTAGTCCAGGCTACTTGGGAGGCTGAGGATGGAGAATCACTTGAACCTCGGAGGCAGAGGCTGCAGTGAGCTGAGATTGTGCCACTGCACTCCAGCCTGGGCAACAGAGCCAGACTCCATTTCAAAAAAAAAAAAAAAAGGAGTCATTTATCAAATTTTGTCTTTTGGGCTTAGAATTTATGCCTATTACTGGTGGTATAATATTATGTATTATTGCCTATATAATACATATTATATATAATTTATTATAGGAAATACTTATTTTAATATTTCTATTTCTAAAAGAAACTTGTGTATCAAGTACATTTTAGTCATATGAACAGACACATTGAAGGAAATAATGCTTGCACCAATGATATTTAAAAGTGCAGTTTTCCTCACAACATAAAGCAAGAATTGTTGCTATGCTTTTATAGTTTAATTTAGGAGCCAATAGTGATTTTCTCTCATGACAGAGTGCAGAATATGTATATTCTAAATTTGGAACCCTATACACGGTATCTTAGGATTTAAAGGGAATGGTTTTGTGATGGTAAAAGGATCTTGTATCATCGGAAATGCTCTCAGGGCTTGGCTCAGCTGTCTATTGATGTAAAAAGATAATGTGCTTTAGAAAAAGAGCTATATTGAAATTTTCACCAACTTTCTGATGGACAACTGCAAGCTTTCAGCTATAAGAGGCTGCCATTTCTTTTACATGGTTTTGTCTCCAGCAGAGTCTGCCCTTTGTGTTCCCTTAGGCTTTGTTAACTATGTTCCTGGGAGAGAAGGAAAGTCTGTGTTTCATCTCATCATCTGTGTTGCAGTTTAGTCCAGTTTGCTTTATTCCATGGTGAGTGGAGAGAGTAAGTAGTTGGATGGCGCCCTACATTTTAATGTTACCACAACTCAAGATTTATGCTAGTTTTGCAAAGAATTCTCTCATGAAATGAGTTTTATCTCCACTTGACAAGAGACAGTTGAATCCACAGTAGGGCTAAGAAGAAGATTTAGGAAGATATTTGGTCAAATTAGTTATCCTGTGCTTTTTATGCAGGATAGAGACAGGAAACTGTTAAGGCTTGTAAAATGACTATGACCTGATTAGGCAAATATAGCAACTATTTTCAGCAAAGAAGCCACAAGATGAGTATAGCTGACTTTTTTTTTTTTTAATGTATAAAGTTTGGAGATTTTCCAGTGATTTTCTAATAGACCAAATTTAAATCTAACAATAATACATCTTGAAAAAAATTAAAAATTTATGTAATCAGCCAGGCATGGTGGCTCACACCTGTAATTCCCAGCACTTTGGGAGGCCGAGGAAGATAGATCACTTGAGCCCAGGAGGTTGAGACCAGCCCCGGCAACATGGTGAAACCCCATTTCTCAGAAAAAATACAAGAATTAGCTGGGAGGTGGTGGCGCTCACCTGTTGTCCCAGCTACTCCGGTGGCTGAGGTGGGAGGATCGCTTGAGTCTGGGAGTTTCAGGCTGCAGTGAGCCGAGATTGTGCCACTGTACTCCAGCCTGGGAGACAGAGGGAGCCCCTGTCTCAAAAAATATTAAGTAGTCTAGATCTCAGTTAATGCTTATGCTTTATTGTAGTTAGAAAAGTGCTTAACCTGGCCTGTAATCCCAGCACTTTGGGAGGCCGAGGTGGGCAGATCACTTGAGGTCGGGATTTTGAGACCAGCCTGGCCAACATGGCAAAACCGTGTCTCTACTAAAAATACAAAAATTAGCCAGGTGTGGTGGCTCACACCTGTAATCCCAGCTACTTGGGAGGCTGAGGCACGAGAATTGCTTGAGTCCAGGAGGCAGAGGTTTCAGTGAGCCAAGATCATGCCCCTTTACTGCAGCCTGGGTGACAGAGTGAGACTCCATCACAAAAAAGAAAAGAAAAAGTGCTTAACCTGATGTAGCTATAACATTAATAAGAAATAGAAATTTATCTAACTTTCTCTTTAGTTAATGGCCAATGGTTTATACACAGTTTTGGTTAAGCTTCAATTAGGTTCCGTGTTGAATTATTGATGGCATGGTAAGATGATAGTAAGGGAGGCAAATGTGTAAGCCATCTATGAATGAGCTTCATTATTTAGCTTATTTATTTGAGGGAGAAAAAGTACCAAAAAGGCAACCCACATTCTTCAGTTAAACTGCTGGAAAAACACATGCCACCTCTTGGCTCTGACTAGGAAATGGGGGCCTGATGGTGCCATAGTCTTCAGTTTTTCAAAAGAAGAGATGGACATTTGGAATTTGATGTGAAATTTCCACATCTGACAATGTTGGCAACTAAATGTTTTAAAAATACTGTGTGGGTCACATAAACACATTTGCTGGTTGAGTCTGCCAATTTGCAATCTGATTTCCATTGGAAATAAATTTATTTGTTTTTCTTGTATTTGAATAAAGGAACCATTAATAGTTTTTTTTTTTTTGGTATGCCTTTTAGAATGATTTAACATTTGAACAATTTAAGCTTTTTGTGTGTGCAGAAAATGTGGCTGCTTTTAAAATACAAGTGAAGCAAGTGCTTGAACTCTGATATTAAAACATATAGATTGGTTGAGGACAACATCAACATTTTTGAATTGTTTCTGTAACAGGATTTCTCCAATACAGGCCCGGCCATAAGAGAGCAAATTTGGAGAACCAAAAGTTGATGTATGGTGTGAGCAGGCCCACAGCTGAGGGAGTGGGAGGAATTCTAGAGTGTGTGGTAGCCAAGCAAATGTGGCTCCGCAAAAACATATGCTATATATAGTGAATGGGGTTGGATTTTCTATTTTTGGTTGAGTTCCAATGACAGTTAATGGCTGTTCCTATAGGCCATGAAATTATTTATGAATTCGGCAGTGGGACGATATAAAATGCAAGTTGATATAGGTAGAATAAAATTTGTTACCAAATTTCAACAAATTATTAGTGCTAGAGCCAGAAGGGCCTTCAAAGGTCACCTTATAAAGGACCTTCCTTTAAGATGAGGAAACTGAGGCCTGGGGAATTGAGGCTTAAATTTCCCATTAATCCTTATTGAGGCCTAAGGACTTAAGTTGAGGCTTAAATTTCCTGTTAATCCTTCCCTCTACAGCTGAAACCCAGCATCCTCCCTTCTTTTCGGTCTTCCTGCCTATACAAAAATGCATCTTCTACGAACTATTAGTGACAATTAGAGTCTCAGAAAAACAAAAAAGGCAGATGTTTTGTAAGCAGACTATTTAGAAAACATCTTTCTAAAAGGTTGATTTAGGCTGTCTTTCTAATTATTGGAACATTTTTATTGATAAAATTTCTGTTGTTTTTGTTATGAGTTTTGAGACTCTTCTTTTCCGAAGCCTACTCTTTCATAACCTTTTTAAGAAGCAAAAAGCCAGTGAGATCATTAACAGTAAAAGAAAAAGATGTGGCAAAATTGCTCTTGATTTTACAGAATGTCCTAGTAGTGGGTTGAACCACATGAAAGTTGATATCCAGCCATTTCTCAACTACAAAAATAGTAGCTTCATGTGATTCAAGATGGTAGCTTGAGCAAAATGGTAATAAGGAGTATTGATGTATCTTCCTATTCTTAAAGAAATCCGTGGCATTTTACATGGTCATTGAACACTCCACCCCTCTCAATTTATTCTACTCAAACACTGTTACGCCAGAGCATTTTTATTGAGAAATATGGAGTTGGAAGTTAAAGGTTCCATGTGTACATGTGGAATAGTCTTCTTCCCACATGTTATGTTTGGCTTGAAACATAGTCTTCTTGCCTTGAAGAAAAGACTCCCTAGCTAAAGTCAGATGCTGGATTTGTCTCTAATTTTTCAGGCCAACAGAAGCAAGTTGGCGGCGGGAGCTCTTTTCATGCTCAGTCTTGGTCATGAGCACAATAGTTTCATATGTAGTTCTTAATATTACAACTTGCATTGAGGATCTGGGACTCTTGAACACATTGTCTTGTTGTAATCGTATCCTAATTCTGATTTGGGAGACAGGGTGAATGAGCCTCCAGAGACCAGTATTGAACTTTAGACCTCTTCTTCTGCTGGTTTTCTAAATCGAATCCACTGAATATTTGTTTGGCCAAACAAATTTTTAAAATAAGTGGCATTTTAGCATTTTGGAGATTACAAAAGGTACAAAATATGAGACATTTGAACTTCACTTTGAAAGTTACAGAGAAATTTGAGAAAATGTTGGGAACTCTGAATCATATTTCAGGCCCCTAACTAAATAAAATAAATCTTTGACTTTGGGCATCAAGGGAATTAATAAATGTATCCATGCGAATTTTTCTTAAGAAATTAGAAAAGAGAAGTCCATATGCAATCCAGTCGATAGGAGTAGGGTAAACTCTACCGACTTCATGGTTCATAAAGATTAGAGTGTATCACAGCTGAGTAAACACAACCAAGGAGGCATCACAAACAGCAACATAGTAATGGGATTTTTCTCTACTACTTTAAACCAGAGGGTTAGTTAAAAATTCACTTCTGACATTTCTAGCCCTTTTCTGACTATTAGTTAAAAATTCAGATGCTTTCCTCCAGTTCTTAAAAAGCATTTCATAATACTTTTGTATGAACTGTAGAACTAAAGGGCCCTTTTCTTGGGGTTTCCAAAAGAAAAAAGGTATTGGAGAGACTAAATCTATTTTTTCTCTCTTATTTCTGCAAAAATGCCCTTCCATACTTCTGTTCCCTTCAGAATAAATAACAGCTCAACTCCCAGCATGACATGCATGCCCTTCCGAGACTTCATGCCTGTCTTCCTACAATCTCCATTAGGCTACCTGCTGGGCCCTGTGTGTGTACCCTTCGCTTACCTCTGCTTTTGCATTTCACCTAAATGCCTTTCTCTTTGGCCTGTTTCCAGTCTCTCTATCTAGTCATCCTTCAGGACTCTCAACCAGGCAGAGTTAGGAGGACTAGTTTTCTGAATTCCCATTTTTCTTAGGCTTCTCTAATCAGCAGATACTGTGTTGTACCATAATAGTTTTCACGCCTTATTAATTTTTGTATCTTAAACACAGCATAGAGTAGTGGCTAGCACAAAGGAGTTATTCAGTAAATGCTTCAAAAGTAATTGTGCAGTTACAGGCTCAGGTCTCTTGCTATGTAGAGCGACTTAGTCAGAAAACATTACTGTGGCAAAACATCCTAAAAGGAGATTGCAGAACAAAGAATTTAACGATCTCCTAAATTTTCTCCAGGAATTCTTACAGTTATCAGTATTTAGTGGTTGAGCATCTGACAACAGGAAGCTTTGAAGGGCTGAGAAATAAAGACATGCAATGAATTGGCTTAAGATTTTAATTTTCATTTCACCTGTTTTCTAGTCTCAGTCCAATTTTTCTCAGCCCTGGATTGCTCAGACCATACTAGTTGGATTGGACAGAGTGTAATATAATTTACTCCTATCAATCAGAAAATACTACAGTGACTGGTGAGGCAGCCTTAGCAAATGATATAGGTATTTCTCTTTGATGCTGTATTCAGGGCCTTCCCCTGGGCTTTTCTTAGTAATTGAAATTATGTGTATAGGATTGACTCCTGAAGCTGTTTTTTATGGAAATTAGTGGGCATCTTTCAGTATTTTCATTTTCATTGCTTATTTGCTTCCAGAAAACTACCAACATGCTTGATGAAAGTTCTAGAAATAATGTGAGAGGTGATTATTCATTAGATATCTTTGTCCTGTGGAAGTGGGGAAACAGGATTCATTGGAACAATAAGTATTTACATTTTAAAAGTTTATATATGATATCTGTATGTATATCTTACATAAACATACATAAATGTCTAGCAGAATTGATGTTGAATTAATAGAGAACAACATTTTAAATATTTTCTACTGTGGAATTGTTTAATGTGGGAAAGACTATACAAGGTGCTTCATAGTTTCAATATAGTTCCAATCAGTTGAAACCATTAAAAACCTATGATACATTAATATATCAAACCTATGAGATGTTAATATTATATGCATTTTACAAGTAAAGATAGAGGCTCAGAAGTAACTTTCCCCAAAGTCATTCCCCTAAAATATGGCAGAGCTGGAGTCTTTACTTCTGACTCCCAGCCAATGTTTATCCCACTATTCCATGCTGCTTTTTTTTATATTAATTATGGAGAGGTTTTTTTTTTTAGCCTTTCACCTAAAATATTGAGATTTGAGTACTAAATTTAAGAATAGCACATGGACTTCATGCAGACATCAATGTATACTGGTGAAAGGAAACACTAATTTTTAGCTTAAGATTAGATTTAGATTTAGATTTAGATTAAGATTAGATTTAAGATTTAAATCTTTCTACGTATTGTGATCAGAATATTGAGGAGGTTGTTTTAGCTAAGTACTTTTTAATTGTGACCTTTGAATCTTGTCTTAAGCACAACACTTACGAAGATGCCAAGACTTTATGAGCTTCTTAGAAGGGCAGTATTCACTTGAGAAAGCAGGAAAAAGGAAACCACTTTAAAATAAAAAAACTTTGGAGCTATTCATTGATACACTGTTCATCTTTAAAGAACGTGGTGAAGGTCTAGGTATAAAATGCCAAATGGTTGTCACAGCTGCCCCATACAGCTCTGCATTGTCTTCTTAAAAACAGACCTTTTAAAATATGAGGATGTAAGCTATTTTTTTAAAAGTAATTGTTAACTAAAGATGGCCGGTGGATCCACAAGATACCACAAGCTCCAGGTTGTTACGATCCCCAACTACCATGACTTAGTGAGGTTGGACATCTTTTTATGTGGTTATTGGCCATTTCTATTTATTTCTCTGCAAATAACGTATTCACATCCTTACCTTCCTCCACTACCTGCCCCCCTACTGCCCTGCCAATTGGGCTATTTATCTTGTTGAGGTTCATCCTTTATTGTATGTGCAAATATCTTCTCCTAGCCAGTCATGTATCTGTACTTTTGTTTTTGGTGTCTTGTTACACAGAAGTTCTAACTGTGCCATCTTTTCTCTTTGGTTTGTACTTTTGGTGTGTTGTTTTAGAAATCTAGATCACTCTTCACTGAAATTCACTTAATTATATTTAACTACTGTTTTGTCTTTTGCTTGGTGGTTTAGAAGGGGCAAGAACATAGCAACTGCTAAGAAACACAGTTCATTCACCCAGTGGGAGAAGTACTGAACTAATAAATTAGAAGCAACTCAAAGAAAGCAAACAGCTTGGAACCTAAGGCATGAAAAGGAAGAGCACTCAGGAATCCAGCCTTTTTAGTTGGGGCAGGCAATTAATGCTCTGTGATTTGAAGAAATGTTTATGAGGTAATTAACACCTAACTTGTAATTAGCAGTTGAGTACAAACTGAGCTAGATGAAAAACAAGCAAGGGAGCCCTTAAGTTAGTGATAGGGTCGTTAACTAAGGTTGTTAATGTTTGCTGTTTTGGGGGAGATATCCCATTTTAGTACTCCTTTCACTTAGGTTATTTTCTGATTTATAGATTAAAATTCTCATCAAAACAATAATAAGTAATAATACTGGGCACTCATTCTGCTAGGCACTGTGTCTAAGGACTTCATATACATGATCTCATTCTGTCAACAGACTTATGAGTAGATGCCATAATTATGCCATTTTACAGATGAGAAAACAGGCTCAGAAAGGCTAATTAACACTCCCAAAGTCCACAGCTGGCAAGTAAATGGTGCCAGGATTGAAGTCAATTCTTTCTTCTCTCACAGGTGCCCAAATGTGATGTTACACATTTTTAAAAATAAAAAGTAGATGAGAAGAAACCGGGTGGTGAGTAGTTGAAGTCAGTGATGGGGCCTGTTATGCTTTAAATCAAGTATCGTTGGCATGCCCTGGGAGAGTTAGTTGCTCTTAAAGTTTCTGCAGGACTTTATCACTCAAAGCCTGTGTGGGGGGAAACAAAAAAGTCAAAGCTCCATCTCTCCTGGGGTCCCTGCTTTTCTACATTCGCTTTGCTGCTACCCACCAGGATGACAGACGGGTCTGCCTCTCTTTTCCAGCCCCAGCCTTGTTCCACAGCATCCCTTCAGTCAGTCAGGTCCAGAGAAACCCACCTGTCACTCTGGTGCAAGGGAACTGGCTGTGGCTTGCAGTGCGTGTGTGCATGATACAGCATACGTGTGTGTGGAGCAGCCACGCAGCGCAGCACAAGGGAGGCAGCTCAGCTGTTGATGCCCAGAGGAGGGCCCTCTCCCAAGGTTCCTCATCAGCTCTTCAGCTCTCCACACAGCTCAGCATGGATTTCCTCAGACCATCCCAAACATAACCTTACATTTTGGTGAAAATTTGTCTACTACTTTTTGTATGACACAAATCGAGCAAACAGCACAGAAACCAAAATCTATTTATTTGGAAATATTCTGAAGCGATTCACTGGTATAATTTCATAGTGTTAAAGCGGGTTAGAACCCAGGCTCTGTTACTTACTTGCTCTAAGAACTTGGGCGAATTTCTTTGTGTCTCTGTGACTTTGTTTCCACATCTGCGAGGATGTACACTTTAATGCATTTTTTATGCACCTTAGACCAGTGCCTGGCATATAAATAATACCTTCTGAATGTTAGCTAGTTTTAGAGATGTAAAGCACTAAGCCACTATTTCCAGAGCGGTGGTCCTGGCACTATTTCAATACACCACCAACATTTTATATTCGTATCACTAATAGTTTTGGTGATTTGATACCACTTTTACCTCTCCTCATAAATCAAGGCATTTTGTGGTCTCTAGAGAAGTAGGGTTCATTTGAGCCCCAGAATACAGCTTCTGGCTTTGGATCTATGCTTTTCCAGCAATCTTTTGATCACTCACATGTTGTCCCCTCATTTGAGCCTAAAGAATTGGTTTCTCTCCCCTCTCATATTGGTGGTGTTCATAAGTTCTACCCACTAGCAGTTGAAATTGGGACAAAAACATCCCAGATGTCCCGTGACTCTTCCTAATTCCTTTTCCTGTTGTCCTCTTTCTTTCTTAAAATTATCCCCCTTTGCCATGGTACTGGTCCACTATTTAAAGGTCAGTGACTCATGTTGTGCCTCAACACTCTGCCAATCCCTGTACCGGATGCTGGGGAGGCAAAGTGAATACCACTTCAGGTTTTTGTTACTGGAGATTTCATAGAGTGTTAGAGCAGGAAGGGCTCACAAAGAAACAATCTCATCTAGCCCTTTTATTTTACAGAGAAAGAAGCCAAGACCCAGGAGAGTGAGTGACCTGCTTAAGACCCATAGGCTCAGAACTGGAGCCAAATCCCCTGACACTTGCCCACACTACAAACCCAAGGACAGTAGAACTAAGGCGTTCTAGATAGGTCATTTGTAGACAGATTCTTCAGTCGTTTCACACTGCCAAGTGGAGAAAACCCAAACTCCCCTTCTAGTCACCGATCTTGTGTTTAGGACCCTGGACACTGGTTTATTTATGGTGAAAAGAATCTCACTGTTGGAGCTGGGCTGCAGATGGAATGAATCAAGTTTAACTTAGGTCCTCAATGCAGTTGGATATTTTATGGTAAGCTACCCTTTGTAAGAAATGTGAGCGCTGACACTCAAATCTTTCTCCCCTGAAATTGCAGAATGAAGAGCTTCGAAACTTGTCTTTGTCTGGCCATGTGGGATTTGACAGCCTCCCTGACCAGCTGGTCAACAAGTCTACTTCTCAAGGATTCTGTTTCAACATCCTTTGTGTTGGTAAGTTATTCATCACCCCACAGCAAGAAATTCATTCTCTGATTTTTCTTTTGTGGTTATGTAGGTGAGACAGGCATTGGCAAATCCACGTTAATGGACACTTTGTTCAACACCAAATTTGAAAGTGACCCAGCTACTCACAATGAACCAGGTGTTCGGTTAAAAGCCAGAAGTTATGAGCTTCAGGAAAGCAATGTACGGCTGAAGTTAACCATTGTTGACACCGTGGGATTTGGAGACCAGATAAATAAAGATGACAGGTACATCTTGGGATTTTGGGGGGACATGAATGGAGACTAGAAACATGCTGTTTCTGCATTCTAGCTATAAGCCGATAGTAGAATATATTGATGCCCAGTTCGAGGCCTACCTGCAAGAGGAATTGAAGATTAAACGTTCTCTCTTCAACTACCATGACACGAGGATCCATGCCTGCCTCTACTTTATTGCCCCTACTGGACATTCACTAAAGTCCCTGGATCTGGTCACCATGAAAAAGCTGGACAGTAAGGTACTTGCTGCCATTCTGATTATCATCCACTCATTGTGTAAAAATGGACGTGTCTGTTTTACAGGTGAACATCATTCCAATAATTGCAAAAGCTGACACCATTGCCAAGAATGAACTGCACAAATTCAAGAGTAAGATCATGAGTGAACTGGTCAGCAATGGGGTCCAGATATATCAGTTTCCCACTGATGAAGAAACGGTGGCAGAGATTAACGCAACAATGAGTGTAAGTCCTCAAGTCAAATGGGAACAAGTGATAAGTAACTATTCTCTGTCCTTTTGCTTGGCAGGTCCATCTCCCATTTGCAGTGGTTGGCAGCACCGAAGAGGTGAAGATTGGCAACAAGATGGCAAAGGCCAGGCAGTACCCCTGGGGTGTGGTGCAGGGTATGTGCACAGCATGGGAGATGGAGTCTTCACCCACTTCCGCCATTTCCCCCCTCTCTTGTAGTTGAGAATGAAAATCATTGCGATTTTGTGAAACTTCGAGAGATGCTGATCCGCGTGAACATGGAGGACTTGCGAGAGCAGACTCACACCCGCCACTATGAATTGTACCGACGCTGTAAGCTTGAAGAGATGGGGTTCAAGGACACTGACCCTGACAGCAAACCCTTCAGGTATGAAGGCATCTAGCAATCAGGTGTCTCCCGATGCTGTCCTTCGTTTGTGGATTTTCAATAGTCTTCAGGAGACATATGAAGCAAAAAGGAATGAATTCCTGGGAGAACTGCAGAAGAAAGAAGAAGAAATGAGACAAATGTTTGTTATGAGAGTGAAGGAGAAAGAAGCTGAACTTAAGGAGGCAGAGAAAGAGGTAAGCCATCTGTCCTGCTTCAAGGGAAAGATATTCACCAAGCCTGTTTTCTTTTTCTCTCCAGCTTCACGAGAAGTTTGACCTTCTAAAGCGGACACACCAAGAAGAAAAGAAGAAAGTGGAAGACAAGAAGAAGGAGCTTGAGGAGGAGGTGAACAACTTCCAGAAGAAGAAAGCAGCGGCTCAGTTACTACAGTCCCAGGCCCAGCAATCTGGGGCCCAGCAAACCAAGAAAGACAAGGATAAGAAAAAGTAAGCAGGTGTCACCCCCCTGTATCGGGGACCTAACTTTTTTGTTTTGTTTTTTAACTTGCAGTGCAAGCTTCACATAAAGCCTGGCAAGCCAAGGATGTTCCCGCATTCACCTGCTTTTGCAGTAATATCGTATCTCTGCCATGTGTGTTCTTTAGTTTTATTTTATTTTATTTTATTTTTTTACCCTTCCTCAAACACCAGTAACTATTATTAACTCGTTTTGCTGAATGTTGTTGGGTGGTAGAAAATGATAGAACAAGGGAATAACCGCGAATGCTCTGTGCAGCTGGACTCTGTTTCCGGAAAGTAAATGATTTGCTTTTTATGCCTGTTCTGAATGGCAGCACGAAGCAGGCCTGTTACTTGTATGTCGCTTTGGACAGAGGAAAGTGGGGTAAAATGCTACCTGTACGTCTGACATGAAAACTTCTCACCGCCTCAGCAGCTGAACTAAAAACCTGAATAGCCATGACAAGAGTTTGCATTTTCTTGATGATTCATCTCCATGAGTGCACAATCCCTGAACTCACTGTCTTTTCTCCACACTTGTCCTAAGCCAAGGTAGATTTGTACGTAGACAGACTGGTGAGCAAGCATTATATTTTATTTTTACCCTTGCATGACATTTTCATTTTAATCAATAACATTATTTGGCCTGAGCTTGTGGGTCTGTTCAGACTGTCTCCTCTCATGGTTTGAAACTGCATCTGAATGCCTGCCTTCAATCCTGGCCAAGTTGGAGTAGACTGGTATGAGAAAACTATGATTAGTTCACATTTACTGGTGCATCCTTGATCCTCTCACAGATAGAGGTCTTAAAGGTTGGATCATGTAACATTGCTTAGTAGAAGAATCTTCTTCTAAGGATGATGGGCTTTCTACAGCCTGCTTACCACTAACAGTAAGGAATCTTTCATAAACACACCTCAGTTTGTTCCCAGTGGGCTTAGAGGGAGGACCTGATGACTGATTCCAGGATACTTGTACTTCTAATAACATTTTTCATGAATCATGAGAAAATTTCCACAGATACTTCCCTTAGAAAATTTGCTATAAACTCTGTATCATTGGTAGCACAAATTTGAGCGAGGCCTTGTCAATTTTAAGGTGGAAATAGGAAGGACCACAACATGACCCGTAAGTCAAGAAGGTAGACATTTCATATCCAGCTTCCTTGCTTAGTCTCCTTTCAGTATTTGGCAATAAAAGAAAGAAGAAATAGAACAGCTGAAGTCTCAAATCATTGTCTGGAATTTTCCTCACCTTGGCTAGCTCCACCTGCTCTTTGTCTAAGGCCCTTGCCTCATCAGGGATTAGAACTGGCCCATATGCCAGAACCTGTACTAAATGCCTAATTTGTATGGAAGAGTGCATATTTAATCTCTTTTCTATACTGCTCCTTTCTGATGCTTATCCTTTCATCTGTGTGATTGTTTTTTCCCCTCTACTAACAAGATCCTCCCAGCTTTCTCTCTACATGTAGAAAGGATAACATTTCTCATGAACCCACTGCCCCTCTGCATTTTCCTCACTGGTTAGAGATTAAGTAAATAGGATAGAATATGCTGCGTCTCCCCTGACACACACTTTCTTTTTTGAATGAGCAAGTCTCCATTTTGATTTCAGCAAAGATTTTTTCTCCTTTTCTTTGTCCTCAACCATACTTAGAGGAAAGAAGGAATGGTCTTCCATGAACTGATTATGCTTAATTAAGCAAAGTAAGGAAATTAGTTTCATGGAAGCCTAAACAAAGCTGGAATAGAAACTACACACTAGACACAGCAGTAGTCATAGTCTTCACAGGTTTAGGAGCTACTGGACCAACATTCTTGTTTTTGCTTTTGTTTTTTTAAATAATTCTAGTCTGGAGCTAACTGTGGAGCAGCCAAATAGTAGCTGGCATGTTGATTCAAACCATGGGCTGAATTTGCTCATAGGCTGTGCATCAGACAAAAGCTTGAATATTTGTGTTGTATGCTTGTTCCAACCACCGCTTGTGTGAGCATTTTTGTGGCTTGTACAGAAAGTACACTTTTAAATTGTCTCTTGCATCACTAAAATTTTTTTAAAATGAGCATAACAACGAAAGGCATCCAGCTGACTTTTTGATTCCAAGATTATTGATTGGATTGACTTTTTTGCATTAAATTTTTCCCAGCAAAATAAATCATATGGCGAGTCAGGGAATAAAAAGTCAAAAGAAACAAATAGAAGCTTTTTTTTTTAAAAAATGTATTGCTTCTGAACTTTTTTCTGCCACTGCTCCCTAGCCCTGTTTAGTTTGTTATTGCTGCTTTTCTTTTTTCTTTCTGTATCTATGCCTTTTTTTCACAGTAGTCCTTGGCTCTGCACGGAATAAATGATACCCTCAAATCTAATTGGATGTGCTTTCGCCTTTGCATGTAAGTACGGTAGTAAGAAACCTTTGAGATCTTTCTGACTTTTCAAAATTAGAGAAAGCAAATGGGATGGATAGATTTTTTTTTTCTTTTCAAGGGGGGCAGGAAGGTAATGGTTTGAGTAGCCTTTGTTTAAAAAAAAGACTAAATATATTTAAAAGGCCACATTTATATTTTTTTCACAAGAACCACATAATAAATTCCACTTCTTGACCTGAATTTGGAAATCCGAAATTACTAATCCAGGCCAGGTGTGGTGGCTCATGCCTGTAATCCCAGCACTTTGAGAGGCCGAGGTGGGCAGATCACTTGAGGCCTGGAGTTCAAGACCACCTTGGCGAACACGGTGAAACCCCGTCTCTACAAAAAATACAAAAATTAGCCAGGCGTGGTGGCACGTGCCTGTAGTCCCAGCTACTTGGGAGGCTAAGTCAGGAGAATTGCTTGAACTTGGGAGATGGAGGTTGCAGTGAGCCAAGATTGCACCACTGCATTCCAACCTGGGTGATGAAGTGAGACTCTCCAAAAAAAAAAAAGAAATTATTAATCCCTGCCTGTGCTCTACATAGCCTCATGGGCATCATTGGATAGCTCAGAGGGCCCTTGATTCTGGCAAGGCAAATAAAGCCAGAATGAGAAATTACCATCTTCTACTAGAGAAAACCAAGAGAAAAATTTTTATGCTAGGATGCCTTTATGACCACTTAATTTTTTAATCTTAGTTTAATGGTCTCTCCCTGGTGCTAACTGCTGACAGTGGCCACCTCTTTTTTGGGGATTGAGGGGCCTACATAACTAGCTGGCCTTACCCCATATCTTTTGTTCAAACATAATACCATCTTTTTGCTTCTTCTGAACTTTAGATCTCCATAACACATGTACTGTAGAATGTGATGGAAAAGCATTGATGAGAATTTATTGGCAGTTCAGATTGTGTTTTCCCAACTTAGGCTCTTTATTAATTGGTTAAGGTTTTCTCCAAAAAGGGCATTTCAACAATGGGAATTATTTAATGTAACAGTGGGCACAGATTACTTATCTTCCTTCTCTGCTTTGTGACTCACCAGCAGTAACACACACAATCCACATCTTGTGCACCTCAAATGAACAGACTTGGTTTCCTTGCTTTCTTGACATTTCCATGACTGTTTCACATACAAACTATTGGGTGAGGTTTTTCAGCTGTTACCGACCCACGTCCTGCTGTCTCTGTGTGGTCCTACAAAAACTGTCCATTCCCACCCCTTTGCTTTGCCATTTGCAAGAGTCTGGAATTGTCAGGTCTCAGCTTCGAAAAGTCCTGGTTCCACTGACAGGACACATTCTTTAGTGGGAATTAAGACCTACAAAGTCTAGTTTGTATGTAGGTATGAAGGGAATTTTTTAAATAAATTGAAAAGCTGTGAACAGCATTAGAACTTTGTCTATTTCTTAATTTTAAAATATGCTGATATGCCTTAAACTGTAGTTGTAGATCCTTGTCATTTTGCTGTTTGAAAATAACCAATGTGTTTTCTAAAACTGTCGTGTAATCTACTTTCATTGTTAATGCAGAATTGTCATATATGTAAGCTGCATGTTAGACATTTGTCTTTTTTAAACTAAAGTAATTGTATTGATGTGAAGCATATCATTTTTTCAAATATGAAAGTGATCACTTAGCAACATGCTTGGTAATTTGGCATCTGTTAAGGTAGGAGAGTGGTGAACAGATAATCTATGCATATATCACTAGTGCCAAGACATAAAGCGGGGGAAAATATATTTTTACCCAAACATTATTTGTGTGCCCTTTTTTGTGAGTTCTTTTTAG